GTCACAATTTGCTTTCTTTTTAAGGCTGAATAATATTCCATTGTATGTTATTTTTATATTTTGTTAAGTTCCCCTCAATGGGCACTTAAGTTGCATCCACATTTTGACTGTTGTGAATAAAGCTGCTGTGAACATGGATGTTAAAATATCTGAGTCTCTGCTTTCATTTATTTTATGAATTTTATATCCAGAAAATTTTACAACCCCACCAGCAGTGCACAAGGGTTCCAGTTTCTCTACATCTTCACCAATACTTGTTATTTGCTGTTTGGGTTTTTTTTTCCTAATATTCATCCTGATGAGTATGAAGTGATATTTCATTGTGTTTTTGGTTTGCATTTTTTAAAAATGATTGGTGATGTTAAGCATCTTTTCATGTGCTTATTGATCTTTTGTATTTTTTTAGAAAAATATTCACATTATTTCCCTGTTTTCTAATTAGGATTTTTTTTTGTTGTTGAGTGTGGAAGTTACTTATGTATGCTGAATATCAATCCCTTATCAGACATGATTTGCAAATGTTTTCTCCCATTCTGTAGGCTGCCTTTTCACCCTGTTGATAGCGTCCTTTGATGTACACACAGTTTTTAATTTTGATGAAATCCAGCTTACCTAGATTTTCTTTTGTTGCTTATGCTTTTGGTGTCATAGCCAAGAAATCATTATTAAATCCAGTGTCAGGAAGCTTTTCCCCTATGTTTTCTTTCTTTTTTAAAGATAGATAGGTTCTGGGTCTGTCACCAAGGCTGGAGTACACTAGTGTGATTATGGCTCACAGTAGCCTTGAACTCTGGTCTCAAACAGCCCTCACATCTCAGCCTCCCGAACAGCTGGGACTACAGGTGCGTACATCCACGCCTGGCTAAGTTTTTAAAATTTTCTGAGGAGATGGGGTCTCACTATGTTGCCCAGGCTGGTCTCGAACTTTTGGACTCAAGTGGTCCTCCCGCCTCAACCCAAGGTACTGGGATTACAGGTGTGAGCCACTGTGCCCAGCCTTTTTTTTTTTTTTTTTTTTTTTTTAAAGAATTTTATAGTTCTGGCTCTTAATTTAGGTCTTTATGTGTGGATATCTATTACCATATACGTGGTTTTTGCATTACCATTTGTTGAGAAAACTGTCCATTTCCCATTAAATGGTCTTGGCACCTTTGTTGAAAATTATTCGACCACAAGTTTGAGGGTTTATTTCTGGGCTGTGTATTCTATTCCATTGGTCCATAAGTTTGTTTTTATGCCAATACCACTCTATTTTAATTACTGTAGTTTTATAGTAACTTTTGAAATCAAGAAGTGTGAGACTCCACTTTGTTCTTTTCAAGATTGTTTTGGTAGTTTGGGATTCCTTGAGATGCCATATGAATTTTAGGATGGGTTTTTCTATTTCTGCAAAAAATAGGCTATTAGTATTTTGTTAGGAATTGTATTGAATCTCTAGGTTGCTTTGGGTAATGTTGACATCTAAATACTGTCTTCCAGTCCATGAACATGGAATATCTTTCCATTTATTTGTGTCTTTATTTCAGCAGTGTTTTTTAGTTTTCAGTGTAAAAGTCTTTTGTCTCCTTGTCTAAGTTTATTCCTAAGTATTTTATTCTTTTTGATGTGATTGTAGATAGGATTCTTGTCTTAATTTCTCTTTTGGATTGTTCATTGTTAATGTTTAAGAATGCAACTCATTTTTGTGTGTTAATTTTGTATCCTACAACTTTACTGATTTATTAGTTCTAATAGTTTTTTTGTGTGTGGAATCTTTTTTGTGGAGTTTTCTACATATAGGATCGTGTCATTTGCAAACAGTTAATTTACTTCTTGCTTTCGAATTTGGATGCCTTTTATTTTTTTCCTTGCCTAATCTCAGCTAGGACTTCCGGTACTGTGTCGACTAGAGGTGGTAAAAGCAGGCATCCTTGGCTTGTTCCTGATCTTAGAGGAAACGTTTTGAGTCTTTCCCTGTTGAATATGATACTAACATGAGTTTTTTATATAAGACCTTGATTATGTTCAGGTAGTTTCCTTATATTCCTGGTTTGTTGAGTGTTTTAACAGGTGTATTTTAAGAAAAATCATTTGTGGGTGCTGAAAAGAAAGAATTTCTAGCCTGGTGAGTGAGAGAATCCTGGAGTCATTGACAGAATAATATATTATCATGAAGTTGATGTTTTAGGCATCATCTTTGTACATTTACAGACCTGTTTTGATTGATAAAAATAATACTATAGTTATTTAGTGGGGAAGACTGACATTACTCAAATAATTATGCAGATGTATGTCTGAATAACTATAGTACAACTGGCTCACATTTGTATTTCTAGTATCTAGCACTGTGCCTGGCACAGGGGCATTCAGTGAAGTTGCTAATTGAATCAAGAAGCAGAAGAGTAAGGTTTAACCCAGTAAAGTAAAAAACATATTATTATATAATTTTTTAATGGAAATAATGTTTATTTTTATTTTACCAGTTTTTAATTTTCTTGAGACAGAGTCTCACTTTGACAGCGGGCTGAGCGCAGTGGTGTAGTCATGACTCACTGCTGCCTTGGCCTCCTGGGCTCCAGCAAGCCTCCTGCCTCAGCCTCCCGAGTAGCTGGGAATACAGGCACGTGCCACCATGCCTGGCTAATTTTTGTTGTGAGAGACAGGGCCTTGCAGTGTTGCCTAGGCTTTATTTAAAACCATTTTCCCTGTTAACCCAGTCTTGGTACAATGGTAATAAAGCAAAATCAAAGTTCACCACTCTAGAAGAATTAGGCAAGTGACTTTTTCTAAAACAGGTATAGTATCATTATTAAAGTGAGGTAACAGTTTTTCTTTTGACTTTTTTTTTTTTTTAGACAGAGTTTTGCTCTGTCGCCCAGGCTGGAGCGCAATGGCGTGATCCTGGCTCACTGCAACTGCTGCCTCCCAGGTTCAAGTGATTCTCTCCTGCCTCAGCCTCCCAAGTAGCTGGGACTGTAGGTACGCGCCACCACACCTGGCTGATTTTTGTATTTTTAGTAGAGACAGGGTTTCGCCCCATTGGCCAGGCTGGTCTCAAACTCCTTACATAAGGTGACCCACCCGCCTCAGCCTCCCAAATTGCTGGGATTATAGGCGTGAGCTACCATGTCTGGCCCAGTTTTCTTTTTGGGTGAATGCTAGTGGAAGTTAGTTATCAGAATCCAAAGTTTCAGAAGGAGGCTTTTTGCTCTGTCGCCTAAGCTGCAGTGGTGCAATCACGACTCACCAGAACCTCAACTACCTGGGCTCAAGCAGTCTTTCCACCTCAGCCTCCTGAGCACCTGGGACTATGGGCATGTGCCACTATGCCTGGCTAACTTTTGTACTTTTTCTGGAGATGGGGTTTCACTGTGCTGCCCAGGCTGGTCTCGAACTCCAAGACTCCAGCAGTCCTCCAACCTTGGCCTCCCAAAGTGCTGGGATTATAGGTGTGAGCCACCATGCCCAGCTGAGGCATAATTTCAACGAAACTTTTCAAGTGTCTGCTGATTCCAGATTTATAATGAAATTTGAACATTCAGCACTTATTTGCAGAACAAGTTCAAAAGTTAAGAACCACCACGCTGTGGTGGTTTTTTGTTTTTGTTTTTTTAATTTTAAAATTTTGGACAGTTTGTAAATTTGACATCACAAATTGAATCTTTCAGATACCCTTACTATTTCAAATAATATAGTAACTTTAGAAACATAATATACTTAGTATTATAAATTGACATTAAATCCATGTCATTGTGTGACATGTGAGCATTATGTTAAGATTGAAATAGATGGGGACACTTGGAATAGCTAGGAAACACTTTAATCCAATACACAGAACATTCTTTAAGTTACAGGATTCAAAATAGTTCCCTTTTAGAGCATCGTTGGGGTTTTTAGATATAGTTGTGATAGAACACCAGACTGGGAATCAAACCTCCATTTAGATTCTGACTGATGTTTATAGTTTTATGATCTTAAAGCAAGTCACTTAACCTATCTGAAGATTAATTTTCTCATCTGTTAAAATAGGTATGGAAATCTTGAAGCTTTTCTACCTTGTATGTATTTTTTTACTCCATTGTTCCCCTCTCTATTGCCACTCCCTTATTAGTCTGGACTACGTATTAAACAGCCTGCCAGCTAAGTCTCTGCAACTTGTTCTCCCACTGTACCTCTCCATCTCTGGCTATTCTCTATATTACTATGACAATTATGTTCTTAAAAAACAGGCCAGACACGATGGCTCACACCTGTAATCCCAGCACTTTGGGAGGCTGAGGTGGGCGGATCACCTGAGGTCGGCAGATCACCTGAGGTCAGGAGTTCAAGACCAGTCTGGCCAACATGGCGAAACCCCATCTCTACTAAAGATACAAAAATCTGGTGTGGTGGCAGGTGCCTATAATCCCAGCTACTTGGGAGGCTGAGGCGGGAGAATCGCTTGTCCCCAAGAGGCGGAGGTTGCAGTGAGCCAAGATTGCGCCACTGCACTTCAGCCTGGGTGATAGAGCTAGACTCTGTCTCAAAAAAAAAAAAAAAAAAAAAAAAATTGGAGCATGCTGCTTCTCTACTTAAAATACCTTTGTTAACTTCCCTTGTCGATAAAGTCCAGACTCACAAGAGTTTATAGAATGTGTTCAACCTTAGGTCTCCTGTCACTCCAGCCATGCTGTTTCTTGTTCCCTGTGCCTCTGTCTTGTGTGTGTTTATCCCATTGTTTGGAGTTCTTATTCTTTGCCTATTCTGTTAGCTGCCCATCTAATGTCTACTTTTCTCTTCTTTCCTAACAGAAATCTGCTTTTGTTCATGCATGCAGCAGACTTGGAGAAGCTGATTTGTCACCACCTCCAGTAGTAGAGTTCCATTAGTTCAAACCAGTCAAATCATGGCATTTCCCTGTAAACTCTTATTTGTACCGATCAGATTTGAAGGGAAGTAGACATTCTGTTTCTGGGGGAGAAGATTCTTTCCTCTCTTGTATGTGAACAAGGGAACACAAGGCCCCTATTGCTACCGACAGCTGTCTTGGGATCACAAGGGATGAAGCACTTCCTGAAGATGGCAGATCAGAGAGGTAGAGGGTATCTGGATCCTTGGTAACATCATTTAACCACATATTTTATTGGGCCTGGAGCCATCCCCACCACAGGACTTCTCATGACAGATAATTTTCTTAATGTTTCAGACAGTTCTTTGGAGTTATTTGCCATCAAAAATCTCTTTTTTTTTTTTTTGAGACAGGGTCTCGCTCTGTCACCCAGGCTGGAGTGCAGTGATACAATCACAGCTCACTCCAACCTTGACCTCTTGGGTTCAGCAGTCCTCCTGCTTCAGGCTTCTGAGAAGTAGCCACCACACCTGGCTACTTTAAAAAAATTATTTGTAGAGGCAGGGTCTCCCTGTATTGCCCAGGCGTCTTGAACTCCTGGTCTCAAGTGATCCTCCCACCTCAGTCTCCCAAAGTGTTGGGATTACAGGTGTGAACCACTGCACCTGGCCCAAAATCTCTTGATTGATACAGTCCTCTTTATTTTTCAAGATCAAGTTATGATACCTTTACCAACAGTCATACATTCTTTTGGAACTTTGCACAATAGTCATATGTTCTTTTAGAACTTTACACTTCTATTCTTTATTGCCCTGTATTATAATTGCTTGTATGCCTGACTCCTCTACATGACTGTATGGTTTGAACCAAAGTGTACGGGATGTCGCACAGTGTCTAATAGTGTCACACAACAAGTAATAGGTATTCAGTAAGTGAGTTAAGATGAAATAGTAACATGAAAGAGTGCTTTGAAAGCAGTTTTTTAAAGAGTTTCTGTTCTGCTAATTGTAAGCCATTTTTTAAATAAACATGACGTGTGGTGTTGTCTTTAAAGTAAAAATGGAAAAACCAGTGAGATCAGACATTGTTTTTTGCTTGCCCCTCATTATTACCTAGACATTTTCATTTAGATAAAAACTATGTCAGTCTCCTGGCTGTAGTCCTTTACGGAAGGAGCAATATTACATTTAGCTCTGTTTCATCTGGGATTCAATTGTGAATTATTCTTTAGAGAAAAATTCTATAATATGCTTCATGAGACCTATTCTTGTCTTCAGACTTGCCTAAAATATTTTTTGCTTGCTTAAGACCAGACATGAGAATTTTCTTGTAAGCAGAAAGCTTTGTGACAGGACTGGATGAGTTTGTAGTGAATGTTAGTGATAGCTATGACAGAAGTCTCATAGCCTCAATTGCAGAGTCATAGTTCTGTCACATGCTTCAACAATAATGTCTGATAAGGGAGGAAGGATGGGGAAGAAGAGTTACAATTTACTAACTGTATATATTTCATCATTTATTGGCTTTGGTCAAATAAATTAAACATTAACATAGTAATTTGTAGGGTTAAAAAAATTTTTTTTTTCTATTCGCGTTCTTGCTATGTTCCCCAGGCTGGTTCCAAACTCCTGGGCTCAAGCGATCCTCAAGCCTTCTGAGTAATTGAGATTGCCACACCCAGCTTTGCAGTGTTTGTTTTTTTTAAGAGACAGGATACTCATTCTGTGCCCAGGCTGGAGTGCAGTGGCCCTATCATAGCTCACCGCAGCCTCAAACTCATAGGCTCAAGAGATTGTCCTGCCTCAGCCACCTGAGTAGCTAGGGCAGCAGGCACACGCCATCATGCTCAGCTAATTTGTAAACATTTTTTTTTGTAGAGATGGGGTCCTGCTGTGTTGTTGCCCAGGCTGGTCTTGAACTCCTGGCCTCAAGCAATTCATCCCATCTTGGCTTCCCAAAGCACTGGAATTATAGGCATGAGCCACATCACCCAGCCTTGTAGTTATTTTTAAAATGAAGACAAGAGGAATAGAGTATACCTTTAAAAATATATGATACTGTGTATTGGATGATTCTGAAAGGATGTATTTGCCTATGAAGAAAAACCTTCTTGTTTTGATGTCTGGTTGTTAGCTTTTTACTTTACTAAAGCCCAGTTAACTTTTCTGTGCTTTAGTTCCACATCTGTAAAATTACTCATTTTATATTTCTCTATCCACTTTGAAAATTAAGTAAATGCTCTTTGAATTTCAACTTTTAATTATTTAAGCCAAGATCTCTCTTCTGTATTTTTTATGTGTTCTTTATTGTGGGCTTACTAATTCTTGAATTTAAAAAAATCATTTAAATCAAGCAATAGTAATAGTATATGTTTAAGCATATAGTGTATGTTTTTAAATAAATAAGCAGGCTGGGTTTTAGTGGCTCACCCCTATAATCCCAACACTTTAGGAGGCCAAGGCAAAAGGATCACTTGAGTCCTGGAATTGAAGACCAGTCTGGGCAACATAGCGAGATCACACCTCTACAAAAAAAAAAGTTTAAAAATTAGCCAGGTATGGTGGTATGTACCTGTAGTTCTTAGCTATTCGAGAGGCTGAGGTGGAAGGATCGCTTGAGCCCAGAAATTTGAGGTTATGGTGAGTAGCGATCACCCCACTGCACTCCAAGCCTGGTTGACAGAATGAGACCCTGTCTCTAAAATAAAAATAAGCAATAGCATATTTTTTTAAAAAACAACAAACAACTCTTTTAAGTCCAAATTCCTTTTTGGATCCTATGGCTCATATCTTGCCACTGCCTGCTGCACTCTATATAGAAATACTTTTATTTCCTTCAGGAATCCAGTTTTGTTCTCTCCGTGGGCCTTCTCATAGTTAGTTCCCACTGCTGTTTGGAGCATTATTTTGGCATTCTTCTCGCTCCTTCTATTATTTTCACCAAGAAAAGAGGAAAGCTCACACTTTCTATTGTCAGTCTTGGATATCATCCCAAATGTCACTTTCTCAAGAATCGTTTAAGATAAACAGTTGTATTATCAGCCACAAAGAAGATTAAAAAAAAAAATTGCCCAAGATCATACAGTTTAGAAATGGCAGAGTCAGATCCAAACTTGGGCAGTTTTGCTCCAGAAGTCTTTATCGCCACTGATTTATGCTTCCCCTACATTGTAATTGCCTGTTCAACAGTTTGCCCCACTATGAGCACCTTTGGGGTATTGTTTGCTTGTTTGTTTGTGACGGAGTCTTGCTCTGTAGCCCAGGCTGGAGTGCCATGGCGCGATCTCAGCTCACTGCAACCTCCACCTCCCGGGTTCAAGCGATTCTCCTGCCTCAGCCTCCCGAGCAGCTGGGATTACAGGCACGCACCACCACGTCCAGCTAATTTTTGTATTTTTAGTAGAGACGGGGTTTCACCATGTTGGCCAGGCTGGTCTTGAACTCCTGACCTCAAGCGATCCACCCGCCTAGGCCTCTGAAAGTGCTGGGATTATAGGTGTGAGCCACTGCCCCCCTTAAAAGAAGCACCTTTGGAGGAAAAATTATGCCTGTCTTGTTCATTGTTATATCCCCATGTGCTTAGCACATACTAGGTGCTCAGAAAATATTTAAATGAATGAAAATTCTTATTTGAGGGAGAGAGTGTTTTGATTAAATTCTTCTCAGTACCTTTCATGTAGTGTGTCAGTAAATGCAGTAATGTTTTCATGCCTACTTATTATACAAAGTGAAATTTTTATGATCAAGTTAATCATGGTTACAAGCTCATTTTTTATAACCTCTCTTAATTCCTTTTTGCCCTATACTGCGTAACGGTATCACTTTGCAACTGTAAAAACTAGTGCTTTGTAGGCCTCTTTCTCATATTATCCCTCTGTGAACTGTTAAAATATAGATCATTTTTAATTAGTTTCTAAAGGGTATGTAGGAAATTGTATAAAATAAAATTATACTAGTAGATGGACTCTGATCATTTATACTGTTTAACCTTTTAACAAATTACAGAGGTGTAATTTCTCTGTGTGTAGAGGTTTTTTAAAGTATCCCATATTTTAAACCTTGACTGTTACCTCAAAAAAAAAAGTGGTTTATCTGTGTCCAGTAGTCACATGGTGGATAATGATGTAAGGCATGCACATTGTGTTCATGTGTTTGTTGGAGAAGTTGGAATGTCATTATACTTCAGTAGACTTTTCAAATGAAAAATCTGAAAGCTACTTCTAGCTGTAATTCTGCTGTAATTCTCAATCAGGTCAGTAGACAGAGAACCAAAAAAGTCTTCCTCCTCTCTGAATGTTCTTGCCAAAGCCTGACTTCTTTGATTAATCTTTCTTTTCTGTATTCCTTACACTCTATTACAGGGCTTCTCAACCTTGGCACTCTTGACATTTGGGGCCAGGTAATTCTTTGTTGTGGAGGACTGTCCTGTGCCTTGTGAAATGTTTAGCAGCATCCTTGGCTTCTACCTGTTAGAGGCAAATAGTATCCTTCCCCTTTCCCCTGTCCAGTTGTGGCAATTTGAAATGTCTCCAGACATTGTCAAGTGTGGGGGTTAGGGAGGGTGGAAGGGGAGAACAATCACCCCAGTTGAAAATTGCAGCTTTCCTACATCATTCTGTCCACTTACTCATTTGTTTTAATATCTTCCCCTCCCTCTCACACTTACCTTTTCAGACTTCCTGCCTCTCTGCTACTGCCTCATTTCTCTGAACCTTTTTGCAGCCATACTTCTAAAAAAGAATTGTAAAACATCTGTTCTCTCCAAGTTTTCACTTGCAGTTCAGTTTCCTCTTTTGAATTCTATTGAGACCACATTTTTCTAGTTTTCCTCTATCTCTCTGGCCGTTCCATTTTTATTTTCTTTATCAGTTCTACCTAGTTGGACAATGGCATCATCTTTGCCCCTTTCTTTCTTGTTCTCTGTTATTCAACTCTCAAGTCTTCCTTTCTTGCCTCATTTCCTAGTGCTTAATGTTGTCTCTCATATGTGTTGTCCTATTCATTTTTATTTTTTTTGGTAAGAACACAATATGAGATCTACCCTTTCAACAAATTTTTAAGTATACAATACATTATTGTTGACTATAGGTACAGTGTTGTACAGTAGATCTCTAGAGCTTACTCATTTTGCTTAACTGAAACTGTATGCCCGTTGATTAATAAGTCTGCATTTCCCCCCAGCCCCTGACAACTCCCCTTTCACTCTTCGATTCTATGAATTTGATTATTTTAGATACTCACTTATCATTCTGGGTAATGACCAGGCCTAGATAAAGACCTCATATAAGTGGAATTATGTAGTATTTGTCTTTCTGTGACTGGCTTATTTTACTTAGCATAATGTCTTCAAGGTTCATCCATGTTGTCACCATATTTCCTTCTTCTCTGAGGCCAAATAGTATTCCATTTATGTATTTACTACATTTTCTTTATTCATTCATCTGTCAATGGATATTTAGGTTGTTTCCACATCTTGGCTGTTGTGATATCTATTAATTGTTAAGCTGGTCTCTGTATTGAAATCTCCTTGCCTATATTTCTCCATAGTTTAACATCCTGCAAGGACCAGAGCAGATTTTGTCTGTTGTTTTTTGGTTTTGGTTGTTGTTATTGTTAGAGACAGTGTCTCATTCTGTTGTCCAGGCTGTAGTGCAGTGGTGCAGTCATGGCTCACTGCTCACTGTAACCTCAAATGCCTGGACTCAAGTGATCCCTCATCTCAGCCTCCGGAGTAGCTGAGACTGCAGGCACACACTATCACACTTGGCGAATTTTTCTGTTTTTTTGTAACAGCCTGTTGCCCAGGCTGATCTCAAACTCCTGGGCTGAAGCAATCTGCCCACCTCGGCCTCCTGAAGTGCTGGGTTTACAGGCGTGAGCCCCCGCATCTAGCTTGCACCTCATTTATTAAGGGTTCGTTATGAGCCAGGCACTCTTTAAGGTCTTTGGACTATATAGTTACTGAAATAAGACACAGTCCCAGTACTCCAAGAACTTAGTCTGTTTGAGGACATGGAAATTTTAATTCATTGCTCTTACAGAGTGAGTATGGAAATTGAAGTGTATCCCAAACTTTCTGGTAGCATATAGGAAAGGGATGATTTCTCAGTTTGATGTAAACCTCATTCAAGTGCCACTTCTTACATGCAGGCTATCCTGGTCACTACCCAGTCTGATTTGTGTTTTTATACTCTCCTTTACTCAGTTCTCTTTCTTTTCCAGCCCCCAAATCATCAGCATTTCCTATGACTCAACACTTAGCTTTTCATTCATTCTTCTAGATCCTTTTCTTTAGGAAATGGATTTAATTTCAAGGGTTCAGCTGAAACTTTCAAATTTGTAGTAGCTCCAACAAAACATTTTATTGTGAAGTAATACACATACAAAGTACATTAAATAAATCTAACTTAAAAAAACATTATTTTAAAGCTGACATCACTCTGGCCATGAAATAGAGCACTGTAAGTATTCCAAAAGCCCCCCTCATGCCTCTTCCCAATCATAACCACTTTCTTCCTCCTTTTAAAGGTTACTGCTATTCTGATCTTTATGGTAATTTCCTTGCAGATTTTTAAAAATAGCTTTATTCTTGATTACCAGCTGAATATTTATCCCAAAACAATATAATGTCATTTTGGGAGGACAGTAGAGAAAGACATTTTATCATATCCCGTTTTGTGCCTGTATTTTGAATCCGCAAGATCACCCCCAGGTTTGGTGAGGAGGAAGCACAGAACTCAACATATAGTATGACTCAGCTAAGAGTTACTACAGCAAAAAAAATACAAAGCGAAAATGCCCATGGGGCAACGTCCAGAGGAAACCAGGCACAAGCTTCAAGAGTCTTATCCCAGTGAAGCCGCGTAGGATGCATTGACTTGTTACAATCCTTGTGAAATGTTGTCTTCCAGGGAAGCTTATAAGAGACTCACTGCCCAGGGTGTTTATTGGGGTATAATCACATAGGCACCCTCTGTCTAGCTTGTACCAAATTCCAAGCTCCCAGAAGGAAAGCAGATATTCAGCATAAACCATATTGTTTGCACAAACAGTTTAGGCATAGTAAATCACCCTTATTAAATAGTCAGGGAATTATGGGAACACTCCCAAAATCCAATTTCCCAGAGACCTGCCAAGGGCCATCTTTGCATGCAGGCCTTTCTAAAGATAGCAGTCTTAGGCCTGCTATGTTGTCTTTTTGGCATAGTACCTTTTGCTGTTTCTGAATTCAAAATTTAAATAAGTAAAAAATCAATTATCACTTTATGTTATGTTCTTTTTTTCTCCACCGTTGTTTTCTTTCCTAATGTATCAAGATTAGCTGGGTGTGGTAGTGTGTGCCTCTGTAGTCTCAGCTACTTGGGAGGCTGAGTGCTGTAGTGCACAATAATTGCACTTAGGATTAACCACTGCACTCCAGCCTGGGCGACATACCAAACCCTGTTTCTCTTAAAAAAAAAAAAAAGTATCAACATTAGCTCAGTGCAAAGGTTGACTACTATGATATGATTGAAAGTATATTCCGGCCGGGCGCAGTGGCTCACGCCTATAATCCCAGCACTTTGGGAGGCTGAGGCAGGCAGATCACTTAAGGTCAGGAGTTCGAGACCAGCCTGGCCAACATAGTGAAGCCCCATCTCTACTAAAAATAAAAAATTAGTTGGGTGTGGTGGCACATGGCTGTAATCTTAGCCGCTCGGGAGGCTGAGGCAGGGTAATCGCTTGAACCCAAGAGGCAAAGGTTGCAATGAGCTGAGATCGTACCACTGCACTCTTTCTTATGAAGGTTTCTGTGATTAAGTTTGGAAAGGATGAATTAAACAAAGTTAAACAGATTTCTTAACTACAGGACTCTTAGCCTTTTCACAGGAATGTGCATGACTTGGTGACTGCCTACATGTCCTGCCTCATCTCACGTTTTTTTTCCCTGACCCACTTTGCTTACTCTGCCCAGATTTAATCTAGTACTAAGGATCAAATTACAATTGTCTATGTTACATGGGCATTTTCTCAGTTTGCCACAGCAATATTATGATCACTTTACCATCTTGAATATGAACTGTCCCTCCATCTCTGCTCAATTACTGTGTCAGAGCAAGCAAACGTTTTTACTATTTCATTCATAGATTCAGCAAAATTTGTTAAGCACCTACTATATTTGCCAGACACAGTTCTAGGCACTGGAGATACAACAGTGAATAAAAGAAAAACCCTGACCTTATATAGTTTACCTTATAGTGGGGAGTGGAAAAAGGGAACAATAATTAAAAATACATGTTATGCCCAGTATGGTGGCTCACACCTGTAATCCTTAAACTCTGAGAGGCCAAAGTGGGAGGATCACTTGAGGCCAAGAGTTCAAGACCAACCTTTATAACACACCAAGACCTCAACAGAAAAAATAAAAATAAATTAGCTGGGCACAGTGGTGCATACTGTAGTCCCAGTTATTCGGGAGGATCACTTGAGCCCAGGAGTTTGAAGCTACAGTGAGCTATGATTGTGCCACCACACTTCAGCCTGAGTGACAGAGTGAGACTGTCTCTATTTTTTAAAAAAAATTAAAAAAAAAAAGACTGGGCATGGTGGCTTGCACCTGTAATCCTAGCACTTTGGGGAGGCCAAGGTGGGTAGATCACCTGAAGTCATGAGTTCGAGACCAGCCTGGCCAACATGGTGAAACCCTATCTCTACTAAAAATACAAAAAAATTAGCTGGGCATGGTGGCAGATGCCTGTAATCCCAGCTACTCGGGAGGCTGAGGCAGGAGAATTGCTTGAACCCGGGAGGCAGAGGTTGCAGTGAGCCGAGATCACACCATTGTACTCCATCCTGGGCAACAAGAGCAAAACTCCATCTCAAAAAAAAAAAAAAAAAGATACATTTTGCTCCTAGGCATATACTTAAGAGAAGTGGAAGTACATGTCTACACAACTTGTACAAATGTTTGTAACAGCATTATTCATAATAACCAAAAAGTGGAAACAACCCAAATGTCCATCAATGGATGGATGGATGAATGAATAAATCAAATACAATGTGGTATATCCATACAATGAAATATTATACAGCAAATAAAGAGGAATAAAGTAGTACTGATAAATGCTACAATGTGGATGGACCTTGAAAACATCATGCTAAAGTGAAAGAAGCCAGTCACAAAAGCCCACATTATTATATGATCCCATTTATATAAAATGTCCAAAATAATAGAGGTAGAAATTAGATTAGTAGTTGCCTAGGATTGGGGAATTGAGGTGAGTGACTGCTAATGGAACTTCTTTTAGGGGGTGATGAAAATGTTCTACATGTCAGAACCACTGATGGCTGCACAGATGTATCTACAAGTAATATAGTGTCAGTTAAGCACAACGTTCTCAAGAAATTCAGTAAAAAGTCAAGCCTAACATTGTACACCTCAATGGCTAACAAAAGCATCCTCCAGTTATTTGGAAAATTTATCCATCTCGCTTCCTAGCAACAGCAGGTAATTGAGTTAGCTTAATACTTAGGACTTAATAAAATGTTAAATGTTAGTATACCAAATGACTTGAAACAATAATAACTGTGTTATAAACTCTTAATTTAATGTTAACTTCCTCCTTAATAGAAGAATATTTACCCACATACTCTAATTTGGAGATTACAACACAAATTGAAAGCACTTTCTCAAATATTGTCCTAACTGCTTAAATATTTATATATAAATTAGTTTTCTGATGTAAAAATGTTTGCAGTAAGAAGGAGGAAACCCAGAAGTTACAAAGGAAAAGACAGAGTTGTCTATATGAAAAATTTAAACATTTGTGACAAAAGCTATCATAGTTTTAAAAGGCCCGTATGAATATTTTCCGTTTATTATTTTAACATTAATATAGAAAATGTTGCAAATTTGTAAAAAGAACAGCCAAATAGAAAAATGGGCAAAGAATATAAAGCAACATGGGGACTAATGAATATCAGTTTATTAATTTTTAAGAGATTAAAATAGCAATGGCATAATTTTTCCTCCATCAGATTGCAAAGATGAATAATGTCCAGCATTTTGGACATTCTCATGCAGAGCTGATAGGAGTGTAAATTGCAACTCTTCTGACAATATGTCTTCAAATTAGAAACATGTATATCCTTTAACCCAAGAATCTTCTTGAAATTTATTCTAATGACATAATTTAGACTGGGCAGAGTGGGCAAAGATATGTGTAAAAGACTTGCAGTGCTATTTATAATATTGAAAAATTGGATGTGACCCTCAATATGGATTTGGTTAAGTAAATTATTACATATCTATACAACACAGTTCTATGTAGGAATTTTTTTAAGGTAAAGTAAAATTTTGTGTGTGGCCATATTTTTGCAACCTTGCTATATTATGAAATGAAAATAGTTTTGTATAAAACTGTCACCTGGCCAAATTTTAAATTTTGATATACATATGAGTGCATAATAGTTTTTAATTTTAGGATTTAGTGTAAATTTAGTTTTCATAAATAAGATAGTCATATCCACATTTAATATTTTTTTCTAATAATTCAGTATCTCTTTTAATGATTTCTTCACTGGTTTGGGTTTTCCTACCCTGTTTAAGAATGATAATCTACAAGACTTCCCTACTGACTACTCTGGGTTTGTTACTCTTTGGAGATTATGTTTTTTAAATCATTTAAACAGCTAAGAGTTAACAGATTTCAGACCTTGCTTACTATGCATTTATAGCAGATATTTTATTTAAGAAGTATTTCATAACTAGAAATACTACAAGAACACTAAGAATATAGTTTCAGCCAGGTGAGGTGGCTCATGCTTTGTAATCCCAGTGCTTTGCAAAGCTGAGGCAGGAAGGTCACTTGAGGCTAGGAGTTCAAGACCAGCCTGGGCAACATAGTGAGACCCGTCTGTACCAAAAAAAAAAAAAATTTTGTTGTTCATTAGCTGGGCACGCTGGCACACACCTATAGTCCTAGCTACTTGGGAGGCTGGGGCAGGAGGATTGCTTGAGCCCAGGAGTTGGAGGCTGCAATGAGCTATGAGTGAACTACTATACTCTAGCCTAGACAACAGAGCAGGACCCTTTCTCAAATTAAAATAAATGTGTGTGTATATATGTGTGATTGTGTGTGTGTGTGTGTGTGTGTGTGTGTGTGTGTGTAGTTTCATTTTAGGATAAGTCAAAAATTCAGATACTTTCCTCTTCACTAGACTCAGAATTCTAAGAACCATACTCAACTCATTTCTCTGTATTTCCATCATTTTCTAGTTTGAAAAATTATTCGATTGTTGCATATATTAGTGGAATGTGATGTACTTTTATATTCTTTTAAAAATGCATTTTTAATGGGGAAAAAAGTATCAGCAGGGGACTGACAGCTGTTATGAATTATAATAGGTTATATTAGAAAAAAACCACATGGCTTAATAAGATTCTCCTAACAAAACCCTAACAACTAACTAATCTTCATTTGCAGTAATGCAATGGAATTTTATAGAAAATGTCAATTTAAAGATTTTCATTTAACATGAATAGAAATGTTTTCTGACTTGACTATTTTTGGTGGTGGGTGGATAAGGGAAAAGACTATTTTTAACTACAGGTCCACATTCTCTTACTTATAATTTGAAATCCCAAAAGTTCTGAAAACTATTTTAGGGGTTATGGGAGGACTTAATTTGATGGCAAACACTGACATGACCTAGATTTGTCTGCCAGCAAAACCGAACCTAAACTAACATAGGTTAGTCTAAATAGTATATTTTACTGCAGAATATTAATTTGTTTGATGTTACAAACAAATTATTACAAACAAATTAGGGTGCTGTGCCAGATCTCCCTGGGGATAGTTATATAGTATACAGTAAATGTTTGGTATACCATATGTCATGCCAAACTTCTGTCACTCCAGTGGGCATGGCATTAGGTTCAAGAGGCCGAAGAAGAGACCCAGAGCCGGCAAAAGAGATGTGGGGTTTTATTGGGGGCTTACATACAAAGGAGAGGGTACAGTGGCAGTGGGCTGGACGGGAGAACTGCCTTATATACAGTCCAGTGGCAGTGGGCTGGGCAGAAGAACCACAACTGCCTGCCATAGGCATGCAGTTTATATAGCATTTCCACTTAGCACTTCCACCTAGCAACCTCCACCTGGCACTCTTTATTCTACCCAAAACTTGGAGCCTCAGTCTCCTGTAGGGCTTGTGTTCCAAGAGACAGGTTGGGGGCTCAGATGTCCTTATAGACAAGGAGGGAATCTCTGGGTTGGCCACTCCTGAATTCCCTAGCTCAGAACACACATTCAGGTGCATCTGCCATACAAAGTCATTCTAAGGATATGCTTAAATTATTGCTGTCAGGTATGTTTACTATAACCATATTATTTCTCTTTGAAAGCAAAAGAAAAAAGTGAATTTTTGAATGTATGTGGCTCCAAAGATTTCTATTTGAAAAAGAATTGTAGACCTGTATTCTTAACACTCTTTAACTGGTACTTTAAGCTGATGATGAGCATTAAATATATATTTTATTGGTAGAACTAAGACTGAGAGTGTAGTATGTAACCACTCTATAGGTAAAGTTTAATTATCAAGAATGTGGGGAGAATATATGAAATGTAAAATAAGCTCACTGGTTATAGGTATTCACTGTAAATAAAAATATATCACTTAAAATACTGGGGTAGAGACAGGAGAAGGAAGTTACTAACTTAATTTCAGCATTGCTCATAGTAGGGAACCAACGGATAATAGCCAAAAAAACAGGGAATGTAAAATGTTGTATAAAGTATAAGTAAAGTTACATATGGGGCAGGCAGGGACTAGAATAGAGTAGACAGGGACAGCAATTTGTATTCTTTGGATGTATCTTTTTTTTTTATTTTAACTTTATACTCACTTAAATGTTTAATTATATAACAAAGTTAAAAATGCAATGACTAAAAATCAAAATAAATCTTATAAAGTGGATTTCCCATTGGTTATATAATCACACAGAGTAAACCATTCCAAGTGACTTACATATACAGTAATTTGTAGAATATTCCAAGTTGGGTATATCCTAAAGATAAAAAGAATTGTAAAAAAAAAAAAAAATTAAAAATATTTTCATGGATCATATTGGTGATGATAGTGTTAATATTTTTATTCTCAGGTTGTGTGAATATTTTGTGATAAACTATTATGTAGGCTGCATTGAGAATAGAGGGTTTTCATATGTGAGAAAGGAGAAATGATATAAGATAATGAGATTGAGTAAAAACCCTATAAACCTGAATTTGAATTGGAAGCAACAGTATAAACTAATGATAATGTACATTTATGTATCTATGTACATGTTTATGTAGATATGTGTGTATATAATGTCTTAGATCTTTGTACTGAAAAGGCATTAAGCATCCCTATTACTGAGATTGTGGTTTCTGAATACCATTTCCCACTAAAGGGAATTAGGGCTTCTTTAAGGAAATGACCAGTGCCAAGTCAAAGGCAAGAAAAATACAAGATATGCCTGGAATAAGTTGTAATACCAGAAAGGTAAGGTAACCTCTGCTCTCGGAGGCAGAGGTTAGGATTATGTCATAAGGTCTCAGGAACCAATTTGAATAAGGCTCTACTGTCCAAAGATGGGACAGTTTGAACTTCAATAAGAATAACTACAAAGGATTAAAACCTGTCACATAGATGTAAGTCTATTAATTCATAACTTTTTAAAACTCACTGATTGTCTTTAAGGATGCTAGGAAGCTATTACTAATTGTTTTGAAAATTAGTAAATAAAAGTAAAAAATTACTCATTTATTCTGTCCTTTCTATACAGACTGCATCAGGACAACTGAATAGTTGATGAGTTTTTTTTATAGAATTTTTCCAGCTAGTGAATAAAGAAAGAATGATAGACTATCATGTGATCGTTTTTCAACCCCGTTAATGGATTGCTTTAGTTGGTGATCATTGATAACTGTTAATATCAAAAAAAGGGAATTCAATAGACTTTTGAACTTAACTGTTGGAAGTACATACTACCTGCCACCTGTGAAGCAGTCTTGGCAAAAAAAAAAAAAAAAAAAAGTTTTTTGGTTTTTTTGTTTGTTTGTTTTTGGAAACAGAGTCACTGTTGCCCAGGCTAGAGTGCAATGGTACTATCTCAGCTCACTGCAACCTCCACCTCCCAGGTTCAAGCAATTCTTGTGCCTCAGCCCCCGAGTACCTGGGACTACAGGTGCGTGCCACCACACCCGGCCAATTTTTATTATTTTAGTAGAGATGGGGTTTCACCACGTTACCCACGCTGGTCTCTATCAATTTACTGTAAATACAAGAGTCAGAAGCACATTATTAAACTACATCATGGTAATACATTTGGCAAAATCCAAACTATAGGAAACAACCAGGTAACCTGATTTCTTCAACAAAAAAAAATTGTAAAGGGGGAGGAACCCATATGCAGAGATTGAAGAGACATAGTCATCCAGTCACAGTGTGTAGACCTTATTTGGATCCTAATTCAAACAAAGAAAAAACAATTTGAGAAATGTTAACACTGCCCAGGAGTTTCATATTAAGGAATTATTGTTTATTTTAGATATGATAGTCTGTAGTTGCTTTACATCCTTTTAGAGGTAAATATGGAAATATTTACAGGTTGAAATAATATGCTATCTGAGATTTGCTTGAGAATATTCTACTGGGATTGGGTAGATAGTGGACTGGGATATAGTTGATACTTAAACCTGTAATTGCAGCACTTTGGGAAGCTGAGGCAGGAGGATCACTTGAGTCCAGGAGTTTGAGGTTGCAGTGAGCTATGTTTGTGCCACGGCACCCCAGCCTCTGCAACAGAGCAAGACCCCATTTCTAAAGGGGGAAAAAAAAACACCTGCCAATTGGTAAATGTTGGTTGAAACTTGGCAATGGGTAGAGATCCATTAACTATTTTCTCCACTTTTTTATTGTATATTTTTTCATTTTTATTACAAAAATTACAAAAGTATCTCCTGCAAAGGAAGGAAAAACAAGTAATAGGAAGGGATGAGATTAGAGAAGCTTAGTCATTTAATTGTCCTCTGTGTTTGAATGCTAGGAGATTTGATATTTATGGAGTATTAATCACAATCAAGAAACATTTTACTGTTCAACAATACACAGCACTAGAGAGATTAAGATCTGTCCCTTTACCTCAGTTGGGTGATAAAGTAGAAACTGGAGACTTAAGGGTTGAGTAATAGAAACAGCAGCACAGTGGACACAGAAGCATGAGGTAGACGTGGCAGCTTCCTTCAGAAAGGTTGGTATAGCACTGAAGACTTTTGAGACGCTTTCTTGTTTAGCAGGGGTGTGGAGGTTGGGGGGATAAGACACACACTAGATGAGGGATTGAAGGCCTGGTCTTTGGTCTTGGCTTTGCCATTTTACTCTTTTTTTTTTTTTTTTCTTGGAGACAGAGGAGTTTTGCCCTTGTCGCCTAGGCCACACACCTTGGCCTCCCAAAGTGCTGGAATTACAGGCGTGAGCTACTGCACCTGGCCCATTTTACTCTTTATTTGACTTTGGATAAGTCACTTTAAAGTCTCTACTTTGATTTCCTCATTTGGAGAATAGAGAATATGCCTGTGCTGTCTACATGGAAGAGTTATTGTGAGAATAAAATGACTTAACACATGAAAAAGCCCTTGGTAAACTGTATTCCCATTCTGATGTAAGATACTCCCACTCCAGTCATTAAAAGGAACATGAAGTTGGGGGGAATGTTTAAAAAAGGGAGTGGAGAGGGAAGGTATGTCATTGCTTTTCTGTTTTAATGTTTTTTTGTGAGGTTTTTTCCATTTTTTAAGTTGTCACTTAAAAATACATAACATTTACCATTTTAACCAGTTTTAAGTGTATATATAGTTCTGCAACATTAAGTACATTCACATTGTTGTGCAGCCATCACCACCATCTCCAGAACTTTCTCATTTTCCACAACTGAAACTTTGTGCTTACTGAACACTAACTTCCCAGCCCCTGACAACCATCATTCTACTTTCTGTCTCTATGAATTTGATTACTCTAAGTACTTCATATAAGTGGAATCCATATTCGTCCTTTTGTGACTGGCTTATTTCACTTAACATAATGTTCTTAGGGTTCATCTGTGTTTCAGCATGTGTCAGAATTTCCTTCCTTTTTAAGGCTGAATAATCTACTCTATGTATACACCACATTTTGTTTTCCCATTCATCTATCTGTGGACACCTGAGTTGCTTCTACCTTTTGGCTGTTGTGAATAATTTTGCTATGAACGTGGGTGTACACATCTGTTTGAGTCCCTGTTTTCACTTTTTTTGGTATATATCCACAAATGGAATTGCTGGATCATATAATTCTATGTTTAATTATTGAGGAAGCAGTGTGTTTTTAAAAATTATTTACTTTATTGCTTATGGAAACATTTCCACAAGTCGTATTTGAGGGTATATGTACGCTGTGATCCATGAGGCTTTTTGCTGGGAAATCTTTTGTCTCCAAGTACTAATCCAATTTTCTTTTCTTTTCTTTTTTTTTTTTTTTTTGGAGACCGAGTCTGGCTCTGTCGCCTAGGCTGGAGTGCAGTGGTGCGATCTCAGCTCACTGCAAGCTCCGCCTCCCAGGCTCACGCCATTCTCCTGCCTCAGCCTCCCGAGGAGCTGGGACTGCAGGCGCCCACCACCACACCCGGCTAATATATTTAGTAGAGACGGGGTTTCACTGTGTTAGCCAGGATGGTCTCGATCTCCTGACCTCATGATCCGCCCACCTCGGCCTCCCAAAGTGCTGGGATTACAGGATTGAGCCACCGTGCCCGGCCGCAATTTTTTAATCACACTCTTCTAAGAGGCTTAGACTGTGAAGGAATATGGATCCCAAGAAATAGTTTTTGGACTCAAAATCTTGAAGAATGATTACAGATAAGCCTTTCCTTACTAAATGTTTATTTTTTAAAACTAATTTCATTCAGCAGTTTTCAACTTAATGCCTCCTAAGTGCCAGGTACTGTATTATGTGGTGAGGATTTAGTGTTGAATAAATGAAATTCAAGTGCTGAAAAGTACTACTGTAAAGAAAATAAACTGAAGAAAGAGGATAGTGAATGATGGGGTGGAATGTTATTTTATATAGGCTAACTAGGGAAGTCTTCTCCAAGAGGTAGTATTTGAGCAAAGACTTCAGTAAAAATGAGAGTATGAAACATGTGAAGATGTTTCAGAAGAGTGGTACAGGCAAAGGGAAGAGCCCTGAGGTAGGAGTAAGAAATGCTTTTCAAGTAGACAACTCAGGGATCAGATGACAGCCTATCTTGACCAGTACCTAGTACCTATATGAGGAAATCAATTGTTGTAAGATAGCTCTAGAAAGTAAAGTCACGTCTGGGTGTGCTGGCTCGTGCCTGTAATCTGAGCACTTTGGGAGGCCAGGGCAGGAGGATCATTTGAGACCAGGAGTTCAAGACCAGCCTGGACAACATTAGTGAGGCCCTGTCTCTACAGAAAAAAAATGTTTTTAATTAGCTGGACATGGTGGCACACGCCTGCTCTAGCTACTTGGGAGGCTGAGGCTTGGAGGATTGCTTGAGCCCAGGCACTGTGAGCTATGATTGTGCCACTGCACTTCAGCCTGAGCAACACAGTGAGACTCTGCCTCTTAAAAATAAAAAAGAAAAGTACAGGAAAACTAAAAATAGAAAATTGTTAGGGATAATTTATTTGCATATTCTGTTAATCTAGAAAATACTGTATTTGTGGTGTGGGAGATGTCAGGAAGATATTACTGCTGACATGACATTCCAATAATGATTACTACATAGAAGACATAACCTTTTCCTCTGAAATGTTATTTTCTTGGCAGAGGGGCATGTACAGTGAACCCAAAGGATATATTTTATCATCTGTTCAGGGAAGACAGAATGAGACAACTGATAAAGAGAATCTGAGTTTTAAGAAATGATCTCTAAAAATCTTAGATAATAAAATACTTTAATAACCAAGTATCTTACTGATATATATGACAGTGATACATATATTATTAGGAGAACACTCAGACTCAGATCTCAAGAGAGGTTAGAGATCACCCATATTTTGCTGGGTGCTGTGCAGTAATGTGAAGTTATGCCAGAAATAACTTTGCGCCTCAAGAAATAAGCACCATTACTTCTTAAGACTCTCCATTTATCTTTTTAGAAACATTGATAAGATATTTGTAAATAATATCCTCATTTAAAAGTAAATGAATTATCTTGGGAGAATGCTGTATTGTAATACAAGGAATTTTACCTTTAGAAATTAGATATTATTAATAGTATTAGAAAACTTTTGTTTTTAGACTTCTTTATGTTCTGTTTGAATTGTTTCTTCCTTGATAACGTCTTTTTTTTTTTTTTTTTAAAGAGAGATGAGGTTGTTTTGTTGCCCAGGCTAGTCTGGAACTCCTGGCCTCAAGCAATCCTCCTTAGCCTCCCAAAGTGCTGGGATTATAGGCGTGAGCCACCGTGCCTGGCCTCTTTAATATGTCTTTCCCAGATTTCAAACCCATTACCTTTATCACCCTCAGTGGACCCATAAATTGCTTCTCCTATATGCTTCTTGGTTTACAGCATTGTAACCACCCAGTTATGCAAGGTAGAAACCTCAGTCATCGTTTCCTTCTTCCTCTCCACCATTCCCCTTACCAGTTTGGTGAGCATTCTTCACTATGTCTTCTATGATAAGGACCTCATATGTATTACTTAATTTTTTATTATAGATGTCTACTATGATTTGCTGTTCCCCACATTGCATGTGTTGGGAACTTAATCCCCAAATCTGTATGTCAGTTGAACGTAGGGCCTTTGGAAAGTAATTAGGATTAGATAAAATCATCAGGGTGGGGCCACCATAATGGGGCTGGTGGCTTTATAAGAGGAAGAGAGACCTGAGCTGACACGCATGTTCTTGCCCTCTTGCTATGTGGTGCCCTCAGCCATGTTAGGGCACAGCAAGAAGGCCCTCACCAGATATTGGGGTGGTCTTGGACCTCCCACCCTCCAGAACTGTAAGAAATAGATTTTTTTATATATTACCCAGTCTATGATATTCTGTTACGGCAACAGAAAACAGACTAAGACAAGCTTCTAAACAAATGGAAAATAGAGTTTTAAGATGCAGACTTTCATTGCCTTAACAGGGCCAAGAATATCTATTTCATTCTGACATACTTAAACTGTAATATCCTCTCCCAGTGTTTCTGCTACAAGTGGGTAGCACAGAACAAGCAATGGGATTAAGGAAAAATTACCATAGTTATAAGAAAGCCCTCTAATAATGCTTGTGAGAGTGAGAGTTTTGTCTGGTTTTCTACTTCTTGTTTTTCATAAGAGACCTTGTTGATGTCTCTTACAGAGAGGGTCTTTTATAGCTAAACGTTCTCAAAACTTGTTCATCATCACAACCACTAGTGCTTCTTTTACAAGGACCACTATATACAAGACTCTAAGTGTAGACTTCAGAAGAAACTTAGGAGGAACACATTTTTCACTTAACATGCCAACAAAGATTCTTTAAATAGCAAATATTCTGATGGGCAGGAGCTCATCAGAATGGAGTGACTAGCCAGTATTAAGCCATTATATATGACTTGTAACTTTTTCACTGAAAATTTAAAGTAATGGGTCCCCCACCCTCATATTTATTTAGACTCAGTCTCCGTAATGTGAAGAAAAATAGAATTTTACTATGTAATTACCTCAACTGCTAAGCCATTATTGTCTTCTTATTTATAAGAATTTGAATAATTCATAGGGCTAGTCACATGCCTATTCCTTTAATGATCTAACAGTTTGGAATTTGAACTGTCTTCATGAAGACTGCCCTGGATGAGGAAACCTTTGAGTTTCTGTTTTGTTCTGTGTTCTCTTCTGTCTGTGCAGCCATAGTCTCAGGCTTACTCTAGGGTTCACCCAGCATGTTTGCTTATCTCTCCAGCTCTACTAGTGGAACCCATGGTAACTTATCAATAAGAAGTATACCCTTGTATTTTAAACATTTGCTAAGTTGGTGTCAGAAAATCTGAATGTTTTGGCTTTGAATGGAATTTAGGAGAAATTGCATTTTTTCCCTTTAAATTCAGTTGATTTGAATGTATTCTCTGATGTCAGTTCTATTTCTCTCTGCAAGTCCTCTTTAAACTCAAATCTAGGCCGGGCACGGTGGCTCACGCCTGTAATCCCAACACTCTGGGAAGACGAGGCCGGCAGATCACCTGAGGTCAGGAGTTTGAGACCAGCCTGGCCAACATGAATGAATTAAATTATTTTTATTTCATATCAAGAAATGGATGAAAAGAGGCTGCTGGATCCAGGGTTGAAGGTTCATAAAGGCCTCTGGGATTATACTCTGAAGAACCCGCAGACGGAATGCCTGAGTGACTGAAGAAAATGGGTGCTAATGCATCTAATTATCCTCATTCATGTTCCCCGAGGGTAGGGGGAAATTCACAGGCCCAACAGACTTTTATAGGTAACTTTCAGTTTTTCTAACTTCATTTTCTTATAAATTTTCATTTGTTTAATTTTTTTCTTAGGGACCTCATCCTATTCTCAGCAAGGCTATGGTTGCGAATCAAAGTTGTATAGCCTTGACCATGGCCATGAGAAACCACAAGACAAAAAAAAGAGAACCTCTGGTCTTGCCACCCTCAAAAAGAAGTTTATTAAGCGTCGGAAATCTAATAGGTCTGCCGATCATGCCAAGCAGATGCGAGAACTCCTCTCTGGGTGGGATGTTAGAGATGTCAATGCATTAGTGGAGGAATATGAGGGAACATCAGCATTAAAGGAGCTTTCTCTACAAGCCAGTTTGGCTAGACCAGAAGCCCGGACATTGCAGAAAGATATGGCTGATCTTTATGAGTACAAGTATTGTACTGATGTAGACTTAATATTTCAAGAAACTTGTTTTCCTGTTCATCGTGCCATTTTGGCAGCAAGGTGTCCATTTTTTAAAACACTGCTTTCTTCCTCACCAGAGTATGGGGCAGAGATAATAATGGACATCAATACAGCTGGTATTGATATGCCCATGTTTTCTGCTTTGTTACACTACCTTTATACAGGAGAGTTTGGAATGGAGGACTCAAGGTTTCAAAATGTCGATATCCTTGTTCAGCTTAGTGAAGAATTTGGAACACCAAATTCCCTTGATGTAGATATGCGTGGACTCTTTGATTACATGTGTTATTATGATGTCGTCCTTAGTTTTTCTTCAGACTCTGAACTGGTTGAAGCTTTTGGTGGAAATCAGAACTGTTTAGATGAAGAGCTCAAAGCCCACAAGGCTGTTATTTCTGCACGGTCCCCATTTTTTCGAAATTTATTACAAAGGAGGATACGAACTGGTGAAGAAATCACAGACCGAACTTTGAGGACTCCCACAAGAATTATATTAGATGAGTCCATTATACCAAAAAAATATGCAACAGTGATATTACACTGTATGTATACCGACGTGGTGGACCTCTCTGTTTTGCACTGTAGCCCCTCTGTGGGGAGTCTCAGTGAAGTTCAGGCTCTCGTCGCAGGGAAGCCAAACATGACCAGGGCAGAAGAAGCCATGGAACTTTACCACATAGCACTGTTCTTGGAATTTAACATGCTTGCACAAGGTATGAAGTTCTGGTTTTTAATTCTGATTTATTAATCTCAAGAAGTATTTGCCTTCTCTTTTAGGCTGTGAGGATATCATTGCTGAGAGCATCTCATTAGATACCTTAATTGCCATCCTCAAGTGGAGTTCTCATCCATATGGCTCTAAATGGGTGCACCGACAAGCTTTACATTTCCTCTGTGAGGAATTTTCCCAGGTCATGACTTCGGATGTTTTTTATGAACTCAGCAAAGACCATCTGCTTACTGCTATCCAGTCTGACTACCTACAGGTAATCATTTAAACACCTCTCAAACTCTGTCACTAAAATAAATATAAACCATTTTTTATTATAGGCAAGTGAACAAGATATCCTTAAATATCTGATTAAATGGGGAGAGCATCAGTTGATGAAAAGAATAGCAGATAGAGGTAAGCTCCGAAAATTAGCTTGCACTAGTTACTGGTTGGAAACTTTTCATTTTCTGTCTCATAGAGCCAAACTTACTGAGTGGCACTGCCCATAGTGTGAACAAAAGAGGTGTAAAAAGACGGGACCTGGACATGGAAGAGCTCAGAGAGATCCTTTCTTCTCTCTTACCTTTTGTGCGAATTGAACACATCTTACCTATAAACAGTGAAGTCTTAAGTGATGCAGTAAGTGTTTTTCTCCATGTATTCCTTTCATGGATTTCTATCTAAAAAAAAAATTTTTTTTTAGATGAAAAGAGGCTTGATTAGTACTCCTCCATCAGATATGCTTCCTACAACAGAAGGTGGGAAGTCAAATGCCTGGTTACGGCAAAAAAATGCTGGCATCTATGTTCGTCCTCGACTCTTCTCTCCCTATGTGGAAGAAGCAAAGGTAATGAAAACCATTTGAAGATAGTAGACTACCTGGTTTTGTTAATACTGAATGATTATTTCAGTCAGTGCTAGATGAGATGATGGTGGAACAAACGGATCTTGTGCGCTTGCGAATGGTTAGAATGTCCAATGTGCCAGACACGCTCTACATGGTCAATAATGCCGTGCCACAGTGTTGTCACATGATCAGCCACCAGCAGATCAGCAGCAACCAGTCAAGCCCTCCTTCAGTTGTAGCCAACGAAATTCCAGGTAAGGCAGTATGTTGGGTGTTTATATTTAAAATTTTGCTTGCCCACTGTTGTTCTCCTTCCAGTTCCTCGTCTCCTCATTATGAAAGACATGGTCAGACGACTGCAGGAACTGCGGCACACGGAGCAGGTGCAGAGGGCCTATGCCCTGAACTGCGGGGAAGGCGCCACTGTCAGCTATGAAATTCAGATTCGAGTGCTAAGAGAGTTTGGTCTTGCAGATGCTGCTGCAGAGCTGTTGCAGGTAGGAAATGACATTAAACTGTTTAAAATAGGTGTCCTTTTTTTTTTTTTTTAATCTTTTTTAGAATCCTCACAAATTCTTTCCTGATGAACGTTTTGGGGATGAAAGTCCACTCTTGACAATGAGACAGCCTGGGAGATGTCGCGTAAACAGTACACCTCCTGCAGAAACCATGTTTACAGATCTGGACTCTTTTGTGGCCTTCCATCCACCCTTGCCCCCTCCACCACCTCCCTACCACCCCCCAGCTACCCCAATCCATAACCAACTCAAAGCAGGCTGGAAGCAAAGACCTCCCAGTCAGCACCCTTCACGTTCATTTTCTTATCCCTGTAATCATTCGCTGTTCCACTCCAGAACAGCTCCTAAAGCTGGCCCTCCCCCAGTCTACTTGCCGAGTGTGAAAGCTGCACCGCCTGATTGTACCAGCACTGCAGGACTGGGCAGACAGACGGTGGCTGCTGCTGCCGCCACCACCACCTCAACAGCAACAGCAGCAGCAGCAGCAGCATCTGAGAAGCAAGTGGTAAGTCAACACTTCAGTAACTTGCTTCAAATAACCCTCCCACCATTTTTGTCTCTGTCTGCAGCGAACACAACCTGTGCTGAATGATCTGATGCCAGACATCGCGGTGGGTGTGTCCACACTGTCACTCAAGGACAGGAGGCTTCCAGAGCTTGCTGTAGACACAGAATTAAGCCAGTCAGTTTCTGAAGCAGGACCAGGGCCTCCCCAGCATCTGTCGTGTATTCCACAGAGACATACACACACTTCTCGGAAAAAACACACACTAGAGCAAAAAACAGACACCAGAGAAAATCCACAGGAATATCCGGATTTCTATGACTTCTCAAATGCTGCTTGCAGACCTTCTACTCCTGCTCTCAGCAGACGCACCCCTTCCCCTTCGCAAGGTGGATATTTTGGTCCCGATCTGTACAGCCACAATAAGGCATCACCAAGTGGCTTAAAGTCAGCCTACCTACCTGGTCAGACGTCTCCTAAAAAACAGGAAGAAGCTAGGAGAGAATATCCACTTTCCCCTGACGGGCATCTACACAGACAAAAGAATGAGCCGATACACCTGGATGTCGTTGAGCAACCTCCCCAGCGGTCAGACTTTCCTTTGGCAGCCCCAGAAAATGCTAGTACCGGTCCAGCCCATGTCAGGGGACGAACTGCAGTAGAAACTGACTTGACTTTTGGGCTGACTCCTAACAGACCTTCACTTTCTGCATGTAGCTCTGAAGCTCCCGAAGAGAGATCCGGTAGAAGACTGGCAGACAGTGAGTCCCTGGGCCATGGAGCTCAGAGAAATACAGATTTGGAAAGGGAAGATTCAATAAGCAGAGGAAGGAGGTCACCAAGCAAGCCGGACTTCCTCTACAAAAAGTCTGCCCTCTGAGAGCAACCTCCAAGTCGTCTGTGCCTGAGATGTGAAACATCCCATTTTATGATGTAACCCAACAACTTACAGACCAGTTCATCAATGCCAGCTGATAACTCGGTTTCACATGATTTTGTTCTAGTTTTTGTGTATATATGTGTTTATTAGACATGGCATGCTAAGAAGGTTTTGTTTTTTTTTTTTAATGTTGCATCTGTCTAATTTGTCTTTGAACAATTATGTCGGGAGGCATTTTTAAGAACAAGCAGGCTGGCACTTTTTATTTCTCTTTACAAATGATGGAATTTTTTTGCACTTGTACATTTATTTTCTCTGTATTGATTTTATATCAGTATGTTAAACTTTATTGCCACATTTAAAGGACTGTATTTTCATACTTTTTTGCATTTTACCTTTCATCTACCAATCCATGTGCATTGGATTGCACACTAAGATGTATTTTCTTACGAAATAGTTCTGTGTTTATTTTTTAATTATAGAAATTCCAAAGAACAGCACATCAGAATGCTCCTCTCTTTTCAGTAATTGTTTTAGTTCAGAGATCTTCCCGCTCAGCCTCCATAAATCTAATGTCATTTTTTTTTTAATAAGTCCTAGGAGCTGGGCTTCATTCCTCCAGCGGGAGTCCAGTCAGGGTCCTGAAGTTTGCTGGTTCAGGAAAGAACAGGAAAGAGAAAAGCCTTCTGTGCCCAGGCTAAAGCTGTTACATTTCCACAGTGTGGATGCAGTCAGAATCCCTGCACATTCTGGTCATAAGGATTAGAGTCACCAGATGAGGCTCTAAACAGATCGCATCCCTTGGAATTAGAAAGCAGTGGAGACCGGGCGCAGTGACTCACACCTGTGATCGGCACTTCGGAAGGCCGAGGCGGGCAGATCACTGAAGCTCAGGAGTTCAAGACCAGCCTGGGCAACATGGCGAAACTCCATTTCTATAAAAAATACAAAAAAAAAAAAATCTAGCCAGGCGTGGTGGTGCGTGCCTGTAGTCCCAGCTACTTGGGGGGCTGAGGTGGCAGGATCGCTTGAGCCTGGGAGGTTGAGACTGCAGTGAGCCAAGATTGCACCACTGTGCTCCCACCTGGGCAACAGTGAGACCCTGTCTCAAAAAAAAAAAAAAAGGCAGTGGAAATAGAGAAGTAACTTAAAGGTCACACTGACAGAATTTCTGGTTCTGAGCGTCAACTCTCCAGCTGTGATGGCGGAACTGACTGCTTGCTGCCTTTAATTGTCTTGCTCTCTATGGGAAAAAAACAAAAGGGCTTCAGTCTCATGGATGTTATTTGGTGTTTGTAAAGATACGTTTTCTTTTAAACGATTTTCAAAATATGTCTAAATTTTGGTGTTGTGTAATGCATAATGCTTTCTCACCAACAGAAAAAAGGAAAAAAATTGTTTTCAGTTAAACACTACATGTCCTACTTGAACTCCACTGGGACGCTGGTTTGGCATTTACTAAACCACTGAGCACATGGGGTCTTTCAGGATCCTCTCCCTTGGAAGGGCAATGTGTGAGCTAAGGACTGTTTTTTTTCTTACTCTCCAATGTAAATATATGAGTATTTGAGTTTTTAAATCACTTCAACATTATTTGAGCATTTACTTTGTATTTTTACAAACACATAAACACACAGCCGTAGCACTTAGAAGAAAAGAGGCTTTCTAAGCATTCCTTCCTCTGCAGGATATTTGGGATCCTCTTTTCTATGTATGTATATATATAAAAAACTATGAATCACTCACACTCACTCGAAAACTATGCAGGGCTAGGGAGCGTTTATGAGCTACCGGGTAAATGAATTACATGCACTTTGAAGTAAATAGGTTTTCTATTGGGTGTCAACAACGCTGATTTCTCCCAAAACTATAGTTTCTCTTACGGTCTTTTCCTCCTTTACCCTGTGGATATACACTCAGGAATAATCTGACATTTTAGAAAAGCCGAACAGTAGATAGTCTCCAAGATGGGAAACATGTCGTGTGTCTGCACGCCCCGGCAAACTGCCGCCACTCGTTCTGCTGCCTGACTGGTTAGCTGCTGTGCGGGTGCGCTCGGTGACACTGGTGGTGGTGCACGCTCCCGAGCTCCCAGAGTTAACACTAATCTGCAGGTCGGCTGTGCATCGCATTCGAGGCTCCTTTTTTAAAGAGAAAAGCATAGGCCTCTGTTCTCATTTGTAAGAAGTTTGACTCATAATAGAAGACGGTGTCTTTTGAAGCCCAGTCTCTGTCTGTCTTCAGAAACAAAAGTGAATGCCGTCATGTTCCTTGATGTGTGTTTCTGCCACATATGTATGTTGACATGTTCATGTACTGCGCCGGTACTGCAAGTAAGACTCAACAGACCTAATTTGGATGGGGAGAAAAACTCTCATCCCTGACCCTTCCCCCCCCGCAAATGTTAGACCAGAGCTGTTGATCCCACACATTCATTTTTCTGAAAATTCATGAACTATTCTCTCATATCCCTGAAATATAAAAGTAAGTGGCCACTATTCCTAAGATTATTTAGTTTATAAAGTTTGCTTTTAATCATACAATAGCTTACCTGGCTAAAACTTTGCGTATAAAGGGAAAACTTGCTTTAATCTGTGGGATTGCGGACCGATGCGACTTGCAGAAGGTAAACAGGCGTGGGTTTTGTGTGCGTTAGGTTAGGTGTTAGTGGACTTTTAATGTATCTTGTGAAGTATGGTTACTAGGGTAGGTTCAAGAGCTACATGCCTCTGGCTTTTGAACCCATCTATTAAATCTTTTTTAATGCTGTACTAAGATAAATGTGAAGTCTGAGTAAGGTTGCTCTCAGAAAAAAAAAAAAAGCATATATATATATAAAATAAAATTTAGGCCATGGGAACTGGCATTTTACTTGGTATAGGAATTTAATGAGAACCAAATCACAAAAATACCAGATCTCCTTTTGAGATCGTGGACAATCAGGCCTTTGGACAATCACCGCTTCCAGTGCCCGCTGTGCGTTGAGGTTAGAGACCTACCGTTTACACGCTAGAGCCGAGAGGACGTTCAAGTTTCTTAAAGATGCTGTTGGTCTTTTTTCTTATGTTATTGTTTTAGTTTTGTGATTTTGATGAATAATTGAAGTTCAGAGTCACCCGTGGCTCCTAAGGAAAAAACAGCATCATGAAAGGCAAAAAGTATTTGAAACGTAATTGTTTCAATTTTCCACGCCCGTTCTCACATGCCCCCTTTAGCTTTATTTCTGGGAACATGTCACTAGACCTCAGCTAGCCTGACACCGCAATAACCCGTTAGGCTTTGAGGCTTTTCAGTGAATTCTTGACATTTAAATCTTCTTATAGAATTCTTTATGAAGCCTTAACTAATTCTTGTTTTTGCTTCCTCAGAAACTTTTTATTGCATCTGCCATCCTTCATTGGATTTTTGTTTTGGTTTGTTGTTGCCATTCTAGCAATGAGCTTAGTCCTTGTACATCTGCATTAAGGTGCCGATGCAGAAGGCAAATTGGAAACACGCGCCAGCGGCAGTGGGGCTCAAAGCCGACCTCCATGCATCATTCTCTAGAGTTGAAAGGATTGACATTTCTCAGTAACTACCCGGCAAAATATATATTTTCATAATGTTGAATTTGCCTTTTAGGAAAACAATGTTTCATGAAACACTTGTAAGATACTTATTTTGAAATTAATTATAAGGCATTCATATTTTTAGGACTGAATTCAAAGGGAAATGCTTCTTTGACTTTTTTTCATTGTTCGGTTGACTTTCAGCTTTCTGGAGTGACAAAGCAGCAGTGATGGGTGCTATTCCTGGTTCTGTGGTGGTTTACTTTGTCTACTAAGTGATTTACTTTCAAACCTCATTACAGATAATCTTACTAAAAGACTTAACATGCACACTGCTAAAAGGTGTTTTACTGTTTTCCATTAACGCTGTTGTATGAACAATATTTGGTGACATGTTGTCTTTTTGTCCTGTAGATTGTCATATCTGTTATGTAGTTATCCTTTTGGCAAGTCCTTTGATTTTTTTTTCCTCTAGAAAATCCTCAGACTGTCAATCTTCCATATTTTGAATATTATAATGCTGTGGCCATTTCTATAGAAAGATTACTTGCAAGTGTGTGTCTTGAAAATAACCTCTTGTATTTGTGTGTTTATGTGAGTTCTGTCTAAGAGATCAGATAAGCTCTGGAAGCTTCATCATCTGTACCTACATGTAACTGTATCTGGGTTACATGGGCAGGCGGTACCAAGTCCTGCTCTTCGATGGGGTGGCTGAGAGATAAAGGTTCCTGAACTCTCCTTGCTGTGTATGCACCACATCTGTACTTCAGAGAGGTGGAAAATCATCTACAACACTGCGTTTCTTGTGGTTGTGCTGTTACTGGTATAAAGTCAAGTGCCTTCAATGCTAAAGGCTCAGAAATTTTTCTTAAACTGATTTCATGTCCTATGCAAGTGTTTTCTACAACCTGCATAACCAGTACTTTGTAAAACTTGTTTACGCTTCAATTGTACATAGTGATTTTTAAAGAAATATATAGTATTTTTATTTAGGTACCTCCAAACTTGAATTCGTCTGTGTGAAGCATTGTAAAACGATACATTTCTCTTTTGAGTACCATTACAGTTGTACAGAGGTTTTCACTGCTTCTATTTTTCTACTGTTACTGATAAGCATGTAACACTGACTTTATCCTACATATAGTTGGCATTTCAAATAAATGGCTTGTATAGAATCTGCTGAGTTGGATACAGTCTGTTTTAGCAG